GGAAGGAAGGAAAGAGAAAGAAACAAAGAAAACAAACATTCCCAGAGCAAGTATAAGAGTATTAACAGGCAGTGAACAAAATCCCCCTTTGCCCTGACAGTTCCATGAAATGAGCTAGTACTCAAAGAAAACTTCCCTTTCTTGAAAAGTGTGGGTATTTTCCCCCAGACCATCTTACTATCCTCAAGCAGATGGGTTTCCACGCACTTTCTGGTGCTGACAGCCCCCTGCTGTGCCCTCTGAACACAGACACTACAAAAAACCCATTTCACCTCTTAAGATTTGCACCTTGCCTCCAAGATGAAGCCTTGATGCTGGCATCCGAATGTATCCAAATAAAACCTAATTCCCTTTCTTCCTCCTTTGTCCCCACACATGCAGGCCGTGGCTTCCCTAGAGTAGCTCTGGTAGACAGTTCCTGCTCCTAGGAGACAGTTGCACAATGTAAACCTGCACCAAGATGTAAACCTGTACCAAGGTCAAAGTTTCAAGGTGTGAACTCCTTGGTACAATGATGAGGTTCTGCTACATGCTGCTACGTAAACAAAATACCGAAAAGGTCTTAATTTTTTGCTACATGGAGTAATTGTGTTCATAACCCCACGTGGACAGACAAATCATTAGTAAATCAAAGGGAGCCAAAGAAATTCTTTCTATAGTAAGGGTGACAGGGTGGGGGGCTGTGAGGATTTTGGGGGTGGATGGGGAATTGGAGACAAGGAGGCTTCAGAAAAAGAGAAAAAGAAAAAAGTGAGGTTTAAGTAGAGGAAAGCTTATATTCTTCATGAAAATCAAAAGCTGTGGCGGTCAAACTTTTGTGTTAGTAGTACCATGGTGAAAACATATTTTACTGCGTTGCGCGCGCCTCACACCCACACACACACAGAAGTATAATGGAAATCAATTTAAAATAAAATGTAGCATAGCTAGCTATAAGCTTAGGACATCTGTGTGTGTGTGTGTGGCCGCGAACAGCCTGACCCGGGCGGAGCGCACCCTCGGGCCGCGTCTCCCCCGCCGTACCAGCCTGCCTGACCGCGCGGAGGAGGAGGGCGGGCGCGGTGCCGCCGGGGCGGGAAGGTCGCGGGCGGCTGCTCCGGACTGCAGCTCCCGCGGCGGTGGCGGCGTATCGGGACACGGCGCGGGATGGACGCGCAGGACTGCCAGGCGGCCGCATCGCCCGAGCCGCCCGGGCCCCCAGCCCGTAGCTGCGTGGCCGCCTGGTGGGACATGGTCGACCGCAACCTGCGGTGAGTACCGCCCGGTCCACCCCTGGCCGGGCGAAAACCTTGTGTGTTTCCCAATACCTTGCAGATATTTTCCACACTCCTGTTCAATGCTCGGAAGAAAAATTGCTGCTCTGTATGACAGCTTTACTAGTAAATCCTTAAAAGAACACGTTTTCCTTCCTCTGATAGACATGCTAATTTATTTTAATTTTTGTAAGTATGGACCTTCCATAAATTTTCCTATATCTTGAAGTTGATAATGATTTTTACTTTCCAGTCAAAGCCCCATTTCTTGTGGATTTAAAGAAACCAGAGTTAAAGATTCCTCACACAGTGAACTTCTACCTGAGAGTTGAACCTGGGGTGATGCTAGGGATCTGGTGAGTGCACGGATGGGACACCGGGTTGCTTGCTACATTTGTTTAAACCTCCCTTGCTCTTCAGGCACACAGTCCCCAGCTGCCGGGGGGAAGATGCCAAGGGGAAGGACTGTTGCTGGTATGAAGCAGCCCTTCGTGATGGGAACCCAATTATTGTTTATCTTCATGGCAGTGCAGAACACAGGTCAGTGGCTCTGCTTACATATTTTTTTTTCATTTTTTTTTTTTTTTTTAAACTTCCTTCACAGGGCAGCTTCGCACAGACTGAAGCTGGTAAAGGTATGTCTGAAGAGGCCTCAAAGCACCCATTTATTAAAGTGATAACAGCTCCTTTGTTACCTAGGTGCTGAGTGATGGTGGCTTTCATGTCTTGTCTGTTGACTACAGAGGTATGTGTTAAGAACGGTGTACAAAGATGTTTGTGATACTGTGTTTGCCTTTTCTTGCTGCCAGGATTTGGGGACTCTACAGGTAAGCCCACAGAGGAGGGACTGACTACGGATGCCATTTGTGTCTATGAGTGGACCAAGGCAAGAAGTGGCATCACTCCCGTGTGTCTCTGGGGCCACTCTCTGGGTACAGGGTAAGTGAGATCTGCAAATGTGTCCTTAGGCATAACACATGTACTAATTTTCATTGCTTTACAGAGTTGCAACAAATGCTGCAAAAGTGCTAGAAGAAAAAGGTAATATAAAATGCTTAAGTGGTATAATTTCCCTGATTTCTTTCTTTCTTTCTTTCATTTCAAGGATGCCCAGTTGATGCTATTGTCTTGGAAGCTCCATTTACCAACATGTGGGTTGCAAGTATCAATTATCCCTTGTTAAAGGTGAGACTCTGATTCATCTTTACAAGGGATCAAGCCAAGCCATCGCATCCCCTGTGACTTGCAGGTATCTGCCCAGATGGCCTGAAGTAACTGAAGAATCACAAAAGAAGTGAATATGCCCTGCCCCACCTTAACTGATGACATTCCACCACAAAAGAAGTATAAATGGCCGGTCCTTGCCTTAAGTGATGACACTACCTTGTGAAAGTCCTTTTCCTGGCTCATCCTGGCTCAGAAGCTCCCCCACTGAGCACCTTGTGACCCCCACCCCTGCCCACCAGAGAACAACCCCCTTTGACTGTAATTTTCCATTACCTTCCCAAATCCTATAAAACAGCCCCACCCCTATCTCCCTTGGCTGACTCTCTTTTCGGACTCAGCCCACCTGCACCCAGGTGAAATAAACAGCCATGTTGCTCACACAAAGCCTGTTTGGTGGTCTCTTCACACGGACGCGCATGAAATTTGGTGCCGTGACTCGGATCGGGGGACCTCCCTTGGGAGATCAATCCCCCATCCTCCTGCTCTTTGCTCCATGAGAAAAATCCACCTATGACCTTAGGTCCTCAGACCGACCAGCCCAAGAAACATCTCACCAATTTCAAATCCGGTAAGCGGCCTCTTTTTACTCTCTTCTCCAACCTCCCTCACTATCCCTCAACCTCTTTCTCCTTTCAATCTTGGCACCACACTTCAATCTCTCCCTTCTCTTAATTTCAATTCCTTTCATTTTCTGGTAGAGACAAAGGAGACACGTTTTATCCGTGGACCCAAAACTCCGGCGCTGGCCACAGACTGGGAAGGCAGCCTTCCCTTGGTGTTTAATCATTGCAGGGACACCTCTCTGATTATTCACTCACGTTTCAAGGGTGTCAGACCACGCAGGGACGCCTGCCTTGGTCCTTCACCCTTAGCGGCAAGTCCCGCTTTTCTGGGGAAGGGGCAAGTACCCCAACCCCTTCTCTCCTTGTCTCTACCCCTTCTCTGCTCTTCTGGGGGAGGGGCAAGTACCCCTCAACCCCTTCTCCTTCATCCTTAGTGGCAAGTCCCGCTTTCCTGGGGCAGGGGCAAGTACCCCTCAACCCCTTCTCCTTCACCCTTAGCGGCAAGTCCCGCTTTCCTAGGGGGCAAAAAACCCCCAATCGCTTATTTCTGCACCCTGACCTCTTATCTCTGTGCCCTAATCCCTTATTTCCGTGCCCCAACCCCTTCTCTGCTTTTCTGGAGGGCAAGAACCCCCCCACCCCTTCTCCATGTCTCTACTCTTTTCTCTGGGCTTGCCTCCTTCACTATGGGCAAGCTTCCACCTTCCATTCCTCCTTCTTCTCCCTTAGCCTGTGTTCTCAAAAACTTAAAACCTCTTCAACTCACACCTGACCTAAAATCTAAATGACTTATTTTCTTCTGCAATGCCGCTTGACCCCAATACAAACCGACAGTAGTTCCAAATAGCCAGAAAATGGCACTTTGAATTTTTCCATCCTGCAAGATCTAAATAATTCTTGTTGTAAAATAGGCAAACGGTCTGAGGTGCCTGACGTCCAGGCATTCTTTTACACATCAGTCCCTTCCTAGTCTCTGTGCCCAGTGCAACTCGTCCCAAATCTTCCTTCTTTCCCTCCCGCCTGTCCCCCCAGTCCCAACCCCAAGCGTCGCTGAGTCTTTCTAATCTTCCTTTTCTACAGACCCGTCTGACCTCTCCCCTCCTCGCCAGGCCGAGCTAGGCCTCAATTCTTCCTCAGCCTCTGCTCCTCCACCCTATAATCTTTTTATCGCCTCCCCTCCTCACACCTGGTCCTGCTTACAGTTTCGTTCCGTGACTAGCCCTCCCCCACCTGCCCAGCAATTTACTCTTAAAAAGGTGGCTGGAGCTAAAGGCATAGTCAAGGTTAATGCTCCTTTTTCTTTATCCCAAATCAGATAGCATTTAGGCTCTTTTTCATCAAATATAAAAATCCAGCCCAGTTCATGACGTGTTTGGCAGCAACCCTGAGACACTTTACAGCCCTAGACCCTAAAAGGTCAAAAGGCCATCTTATTCTCAAAATACATTTTATTAGCCAATCTGCTCCCGACATTAAATAAAACTCCAAAAATTAGATTCCGGCCCTCAAACCCCACAACAGGATTTAATTAACCTCGCCTTCAAGGTGTACAATAATAGAAAAAAGTTGCAATTCCTTGCCTCCACTGTGAGACAAACCCCAGCCACATCTCCAGCACACAAGAACTTCCAAACGCCTGAACCGCAGCAGCCAGGCGTTCCTCCAGAACCTCCTCCCACAGGAGCTTGCTACACGTGCCGGAAATCTGGCCACTGGGCCAAGGAATGCCCGCAGCCCGGGATTCCTCCTAAGCCGCGTCCCATCTCTCTGGGACCCCACTGAAAATCGGACTGTTCAACTCACCTGGCAGCCACTCCCAGAGCCCCTGGAACTCTGGCCCAAGGCTCTCTGACTGACTCCTTCCCAGATCTTCTCGGCTTAGCGGCTGAAGACTGACACTGCCCGATCGCCTCGGAAGCCCCCTAGACCATCACAGACGCCGAGCTTCCGGTAACTCTCACAGTGCAAGGTAGGCCCGTCCCCTTCTTAATCAATACGGAGGCTACTCACTCCCCATTACCTTCTTTTCAAGGGCCTGTTTCCCTTGCCTCCATAACTGTTGTGGGTATTGACGGTCAGGCTTCTAAACCTCTTAAAACTCCCCAACTCTGGTGCCAACTTAGACAATACTCTTTTAAGCACTCCTTTTTAGTTATCCCCACCTGCCCAGTTCCCGTATTAGGCTGAGACACTTTAACTAAATTATCTGCTTCCCTGACTATTCCTGGACTACAGCTATATCTCATTGCCGCCCTTCTTCCCAATCCAAAGCCTCCTTTGCGTCCTCCTCTTGTATCCCCCGACCTTAACCCACAAGTATAAGATACCTCTACTCCCTCCTTGGTGACCGATCATGCACCCCTTACCATCTCATTAAAACCTAATCACCCTTACCCCACTCAACGCCAATATCCCGTCCTGCAGCATGCTTTAAAAAGATTAAAGCCTGTTATCACTCACCTGCTACAGCATGGCCTTTTAAAGCCTATAAACTCTCCTTACAATTCCCCCGTTTTACCTGTCAGCCCTGAGAAACATCGCCCATTCTCCCTCCATACCACCCCCCAAAAATTTTCACCGCTCCAACACTTCAACACTATTTTGTTTTATTTTTCTTATTAATATAAGAAGGCAGGAATGTCAGGCCTCTGAGCCCAAGCCAAGCCATCGCATCCCCTGTGACTTGCACATATACGCCCAGATGGCCTGAAGTAACTGAAGAATCACAAAAGAAGTGAAAAGGCCCTGCCCTGCCTTAACTGATGACATTCCACCATTGTGATTTGTTCCTGCCCCACCTTAACTGAGTGATTAACCCTGTGAATTTCCTTCTCCTGGCTCAGAAGCTGCCCCACCTTAACTGAGTGATTAACCCTGCGAATTTCCTTCTCCTGGCTCAGAAGCTCCCCCACTGAGCACCTTGTGACCCCCGCCCCTGCCCACCAGAGAGCAACCCCCTTTGACTGTAATTTTCCATTACCTTCCCAAATCCTATAAAACGGCCCCACCCCTATCTCCCTTGGCTGACTCTCTTTGCGGACTCAGCCCGCCTGCACCCAGGTGAAATAAACAGCCATGTTGCTCACACAAAGCCTGTTTGGTGGTCTCTTCACACAGAC